ATCCCCCGCCGCCCCCCACGGTCCCCGAGCCCCAGCGCTTCCCAGCCCCGCGTCTGTGTGCCGCGCCCCCGCGCTCCGTGGCCCAGGTGGACGCGCGCCCCGCGCCCCGCATCCCTGTCCGTCCCGCACCCCTCACCCCCCGCCCCGCACCCTCCGCACCCCCCGCCCCGCCCCGCCTCCCCTCGCCCCGCCTCCTCCGCCCCGCACCCCGCGCCCCGCCCCGCCTTCCCGCGCCCCGCACCCCTCCCCGCGCGCCGCCATTGGCTCCCCGCGGCCTGGCTCGGTCCGATTGGTTCCGCGCGCGCGGCCGGGGCCCGATCCGCGGTGGCAGCCGTGGATGCTGTTCGGTCCCGCCGCCGCCCCAGGAGCGCGGAGCCGGGAGCGGCCGGGCGGGGGGCACCGCGAGGAGCCGCCCCCGCCGCCCACCCCGGGCCCGCGGCCGAGGGCGGCCTGGGGGGGTCGCGGCCGCACCCGGTGGCCGCGCACGGCGGACAAAGGACCATGCGGGGCCGCGGGCGCTGAGCGCGGCGGGGCGGGCCGGGGATGCGGCGCGGGGCGGGCGGGGGCCGGGGGCTGCAGCGGCGCCGCTGAGCGCGGCCTGGGGCGGGCGCGGCGGCCGCGATGCCGCGGCTCCCGGTGAAGAAGATCCGTAAGCAGATGAAGCTGCTGCTGCTGCTGCTGCTGCTGAGCTGCGCCGCGTGGCTCACCTACGTGCACCTGGGCCTGGTGCGCCAGGGACGCGCGCTGCGCCAGCGCCTGGGCTACGGGCGAGGTACGGCGCGGGGGGCGCGGGGGGCGCGGGGGGCGGGGGCGGCGCGGGGGGCGCGGGGGGCGCGGGCGGCGCGGGGGGCGCGGGCGGCGCGGGCGGCGGGGGCCCCGGGGCGCGGGCCGGGCCTCCCACCGCACAGAGGTCTCGGCTGGGCCCGACCCTCCCGGAGACCCCGCCCGCTGTTCTCCGCTCTGCGATTTGGGGGGAGGGGGCGCGGTTCGGCTCGGCCCGGACGCTCGATGACGTCGGCAGTGACGCGCGCGACCCTCCCAGAGAGGGTCCCTGACTCTGGGATCTGGCTTGGATCCGGTAGTGAGGGGCTGACGGTGGGCTCCTGGGGAAGTCTCTGCCCCTAGACCCTGCTGAGGCTTCCAAGAGGCCTTCTCAGGCCTCGCCTCCACCCCCTGCCCGCTTAGCAGGGCCTCAGTTTCCCTGTGTGCTGGGGACCCGGGCCGGGGCTTGCTGAAGTGGCCGGTGCAGCTGGGACGCTTCCCGGCGGGGGCGCCTTCGGTGAACTGTGCCAGTGTTGTGGGGGTCCATGCGTAGGGATGGGGCCCAGCTTGGGGAGCCTGGCGTAAACTCTCCCAACCCCAACCCACAAACAAAGCAGATGGGGTCACGGTGAGCCAGCCGGGGTAGGGCCTCCTGGAGATGGTGATCTTTGACATACACCTTTGGGGGAAAGAGCATTCCAGACAGGAAGGCGCAGATGAAAGCCTGGCGGTGGGGTTGGGGGAGAAGGTGGGGCAGAATGCCCCCTCTGGAGGAGGGAGGTTAGTGCCATGCCCAGACCAGGAGAGACCCCAGCTGGCTGCCTCTGAGCCTTTTCCAGGGAGCCAGGTGTCCTGAGGGGGCAGAACAATGATACTGGCTGGGGACTCCTGGGCCACTCCACCTGCCAAAGCCCCTGTGTTCTCTTCCTGTACCGGGACGCCTGGACCCACACAGGCCAAGGGTCTGGGGCTTGTCCCAACCCACATACCTCACAGCTTCCACACCCTCAAGAGACCCCCGATACTGCTGAATCCCTAAAAAGCCCCACCCCAGCTATCAGCAGACAGGGCAGGATCCACAGCTGGCCCAGTGACACAGAACAAAACCAGCCCCCTCTGCAGGCTCCTCTGTGGTTTTCTGAGCAGCGCAGGGGTCTAAGCCCAACCAGGAGGGGGCGGAGGCATAGGGACCCCTCTTCCAAGGACCCCTTGAGGCTAAGCCAGCTCCGCCCCAGGGCACCTGTACACTTGCTACCTCTGAGGCTAGGGCCAGGACCAGAGGAGCCCAACAGCTGCCCAGGGAGAGGGCGAGTGAGCAGACTGTTCTGTCGGGGGACCTGGGGCCCAAGTCAGGGGAGCCCTGGGGGACCCTTCCCAGATCTGCCTGTGGACATCTCTACTGCCTCCCCACAAGCCTGGGCAGGCCAGCTCTGCACCCCAGCCCTCTCCACTTCCTGGACCTCCCTAAGCTGAGGACCTAGACATCCCCACTGCAGCCCCAGGGGGTTCCACGCCCTGGGATCTGAGCATCTGTAGGGATGCTTCTCTTCACCCCAATTCTGCCCCTCCTGGTCCTCCTACCCAAGGACACTCAATCCAGGGCCACCCTCTGCTCCAGGGCCATGCCTGGGCGTCAGCATCCATGCCTGTTCCTCAGTCCAGACTTTGAGAGCTCAAATCCTTCAGGAGAGACTACAGTCCCTGGCACTAACCCTGAGTTCTCAGTTCTGGTAAGGGAGGCAGACGTGGAACACTCCAGCACGGCCCGAGACAGGCCTCATGTGCCACCTGCAGATGGTGAGAAGCTGACCAGTGAGACCGACGGCCGGGGGGTCCACGCTGCGCCATCCACACAGAGGGCTGAGGACTCCAGTGAGAGCCGTGAAGAGGAGCAAGCGGTGAGCAGAGCCCTGGGGAGAACACGTGTGCAACCCTGACCCTGTTGCCTTTTCTCTCCTGCAGCCCGAAGGTCGGGACCTAGACATGCTGTTTCCTGGGGGGGCTGGGAGGCTGCCACTGAACTTCACCCATCAGACACCCCCATGGCGGGAGGAGGTGAGCTGGCTCGGCCTGTAATGGGCTGGGAGCCGTGCAGAAGGTAAGGCCCCCCCATCCCCAGTACAAGGGGCAGGTGAACCTGCACGTGTTTGAGGACTGGTGTGGGGGCGCCGTGGGCCACCTGAGGAGGAACCTGCACTTCCCGCTGTTCCCTCATGTGAGTGCCGGGGTTGGGGGGTGCCGGGTGGGGGCTTCGACAGCAACAGTCACTGCCCCCCCAGACGCGCACCACCGTGAAGAAGTTGGCCGTGTCCCCCAAGTGGAAGAACTATGGACTCCGTATTTTTGGTTTCATCCACCCGGCGAGGGACGGTACGGGGGTGAGGGTGCCCCGGGGGAGGGGTTCCACCCCCCTGAGCCTAGTCTTGTGGACTAGGAGACGTCCAGTTTTCTGTGGCCTCAGACGACAACTCGGAGTTCTGGCTGAGTCTGGACGAGAGCCCTGCTGCTGCCCAGCTTGTGGCCTTTGTGGGCAAGGTACCCCCACCCCAGCCCTGGTGTCGTCCCGGCCCACCACCACCCCTGCTCTATCACCCCCCAGACTGGCTCCGAGTGGACAGCGCCTGGAGAATTCACCAAGTTCAGCTCCCAGGTGTCCAAGCCCAGGCGGTGAGTGACTGTGGGGTGCATGTGCGTGCACTCATGGCACGACCCTTGCTCCTCGTGTCCCCAGGCTCATGGCCTCCCGGAGGTACTACTTTGAGTTGCTGCACAAGCAGGACGACCGCGGCTCGGACCACGTGGAAGTGGGCGTGAGTGCCTTCCTCCCCTGGGGGCTTCTGGATGTCCCTGACCCCCACCCTCTCTGCCCCGCAGTGGCGAGCTTTCCTGCCCGGCCTGAAGTTCGAGGTCATCAGCTCTGCTCACATCTCCCTGTACACAGGTGCGAGCGGACGCCTCTGGGGATGTGGGGCTCTGAGCACTCCCTGGAACTCTTCTGCCCCCAGATGAGTCAGCCTTGAAGATGGACCACGTGGCGCACGTCCCCCAGTCTCCAGCCAGCCACGTGGGGGGGCGTCCGCCGCAGGAGGAGACCAGCGCAGACATGCTGCGGCCAGATCCCAGGGATACCTTTTTCCTCAGTGAGAGGGGGCCCGCGCGGGGGCGAGGGCGGCCCCAGCCACCCTGTGACCGCACCTCCTGCAGCTCCACGCATGGAATCTTCGAGCCTGGAGAACGTGCTGGAGCCCTGCGCCTACGCCCCCACCTACGTGGTCAAGGACTTCCCGATCGCCAGATACCAGGGCCTGCAATTTGTGAGTGCGGCTGGAGACCCCGTCTCCCGTCCCGCCCTGAGCCCTGCGCCCCCCCACCCCCCAGGTGTACCTGTCCTTCGTTTATCCCAACGACTACACTCGCCTCACCCACATGGAGACGGACAACAAGTGCTTCTACCGCGAGTCTCCGCTGTATCTGGAGAGGTGGGCGCGCGGCCGGGCTAATGCGGGGCGGGGGACTCGGCTCTGATGCCCCGCCGCGCCCCAGGTTTGGGTTCTATAAATACATGAAGATGGACAAGGAGGAGGGGGATGAGGATGAAGAAGACGAGGTGCAGCGCCGAGCCTTCCTCTTCCTCAACCCGGACGGTGAGTGTCCGCAGCGCCCCTGGCCCGCACCCCGCAGGGAGCTTCTAACCCGCGTTTCCCGCAGACTTCCTGGACGACGAGGACGAGGGGGAGCTGCTCGACAGCCTGGAGCCCACCGAGGCGGCCCCGCCCAGGAGCGGCCCCCAGTCCCCCGCCCCAGCAGCCCCCGCCCAGCCCGGAGCCACCCTCGCCCCGCCGACCCCTCCCCGCCCCCGGGACGGGGGGACCCCCAGGCACTCCCGGGCCCTGAGCTGGGCCGCCAGGGCCGCCCGCCCTTTGCCGCTCTTCTTGGGCCGAGCTCCGCCCCCGCGCCCTGCAGTGGAGCAGCCGCCCCCAAAGGTGTACGTGACCAGGGTGCGGCCGGGACAGCGGGCATCCCCCCGGGCCCCAGCGCCGCGTGCGCCCTGGCCGCCCTTCCCTGGCGTCTTCCTGCACCCCAGGCCTCTGCCCAGAGTGCAGCTGCGGGCGCCCCCACGCCCACCCCGGCCCCACGGCCGCAGGACCGGCGGCCCCCAGGCCACACAGCCGAGGCCCCCAGCCCGGGCGCAGGCCACCCAAGGGGGCCGGGAGGGCCAGGCGCGCACGCTGGGACCTGCGGCGCCCACAGTGGACTCAAACTTGTCCTCCGAAGCGCGGCCCGTGACCTCCTTCCTGAGCTTGTCCCAGGTGTCCGGGCCGCAGCTGCCCGGGGAGGGCGAAGAGGAGGAGGAAGGGGAGGACGATGGGGCCCCGGGCGACGAGGCCGCGTCGGAGGACAGCGAGGAGGCCGCGGGCCCGGCGCTCGGACGCTGGCGTGAGGACGCCATCGACTGGCAGCGCACGTTCAGCGTGGGCGCCGTGGACTTCGAGCTGCTGCGCTCGGACTGGAACGACCTGCGATGCAACGTTTCGGGGAACCTGCAGCTGCCGGAGGCGGAGGCCGTGGACGTGACCGCTCAGTACATGGAGCGGCTGAACGCGCGCCACGGCGGGTATGGGGGCGGCCGAACGCGCGCCAGGGCGGCCCCAGTACCGGCTGACCGCTGAGCCTTGCAGGCGCTTCGCGCTTCTGCGCATCGTGAACGTGGAGAAGCGCCGGGACTCGGCGCGAGGGAGTCGCTTCCTGCTGGAGCTGGAGCTGCAGGAGCGCGGGGGCGGCCGCCTGCGACTGTCCGAGTACGTCTTCCTGCGGCTGCCGGGAGCCCGCGTAGGGGATGCAGACGGAGAAAGTCCCGAACCCGCTCCCGCCGCCTCCGTGCGCCCCGACGGCCGCCCCGAGCTCTGCCGGCCACTGCGCCTGGCCTGGCGCCAGGACGTGATGGTTCACTTCATCGTGCCAGGTTCGCAGGGCGGGCTCGGGGTGTCCGGGAGAGCTCAGCGCCCCCCCCGCCTTTTCTCCTCCAGTGAAAAACCAGGCACGGTGGGTGGCACAGTTCCTGGCGGACATGGCTGCGCTGCACGCGCGCACCGGGGACTCGCGTTTCAGCGTCGTCCTGGTGGATTTCGAGAGCGAGGATATGGACGTGGAGCGGGCCCTGCGCGCCGCGCGCCTGCCCCGGTAACGACCCCTACTTCCACCTGGGCGGACCCCAGAGATCGTGCCTGTGACTCGCCCTCCCCAGGTACCAGTACCTGAGACGAACCGGGAACTTCGAGCGCTCCGCCGGGCTGCAGGCGGGAGTGGACGCGGTAGAGGTCCGAGGGCCCCATGGGGGTCGGGGAGCAAAAGGGCGGGGCTCAGACCTCCCGCACCCCCCAGGACGCCAGCAGCATCGTGTTCCTCTGCGACCTGCACATCCACTTCCCACCCAACATCCTGGACGGCATCCGCAAGCACTGCGTGGAGGGCAGGCTGGCCTTCGCGCCCGTGGTCATGCGCCTGAGCTGCGGGAGCTCGCCCCGGGACCCCCACGGTGAGGCCCCGAGCGTCCCACCCTGTGATACCGAAGGGTAGCACCCCTCACCCTCCCGCCCCAGGTTACTGGGAGGTGAACGGCTTTGGCCTTTTTGGGATCTACAAGTCGGACTTTGACCGGGTTGGAGGAATGAACACGGAGGAGTTCCGAGACCAGTGGGGGGGTGAAGACTGGGAGCTCCTGGACAGGTGACCACCTCCCCACTCCCCAGAGGTGACACGGTCCTGACCACCTCTCTGCCCCCGGCCCCAGGGTCCTGCAGGCAGGGCTGGAGGTGGAGCGGCTCCGACTGCGGAATTTCTATCACCACTACCACTCCAAGAGGGGCATGTGGAGCGTCCGCAGCAGGAAGGGCTCTCGCACGGGGGCGTCTTGAGGACGGGCAGCCCCTCCCAGCCCCGGTGGGAGTCCCGAGGCAGCTGCTGGGGGCTGGGCTTTGAGCTCGGTCCCGAGAGACCCGGCAGGGCTGGTCAGAGGGGCACAGCCACCGCCTGTGCCTGCCCCTCTCTGGCCCACTGGGCGTCGTGCCCCTCCCCGGAGAGGCAGCCTTCACGGCGGGTCAGGGCCTGGCCTTGGTCCCCACTCTGCGATGATTTCTGTGAAATTTTGCTGTAGCGATGACATTGTTTTCAGAATTTCCAAGAGTTCTGTCTGTTCTGTTTTTTATTCAGAATGAAATGAAATATTTTTTTTAGTTCTGACTAGTCCTCTGTGCCTGTTCTCTTGAGAGGTA